AGCACTCTGGGAGACTGAGGGAGGAGGATCGCCTGAGGCCAGGAGTTCAAGACCAGCCCAGGCAACATAGAGATAACCTAACTCTAAAAAAATAATAATAATATTTTAAAAAGAAATCTTCAGGGCTTCCTAGGAAAACCTGGAGGCAATTGTTAAGACATTTTATCCTGACTGGCTACTTCACCCATTACCTTCAAGTTCCTGCGAACTTGAAGTGTAACCTGACATTGTTACATCTACATTGGAAGTATGTTAGGTCAACTGAGATACGAATTTGGGATACAAAGTACAATGTATAGCCAATCTATAACTTGTTATTTTAATGTAAATTCTTGGTAAACAAGTTAGGAACTGCCTCTTTTCCTTTAAAAACCTACTTCCAGGCCAAGCGCAGTGGCTCACACCTGTAATCCCAGCACTTTGGGAGGTCGAGGTGGGCAGATCACTTGACCTCTGTCGTTTTTTTTTTGGAGACTGATCACTCTGTCTCAAAAAAAAAAAAAAAACAAACCCAAAAAACAAACCCCCCGCCCCAAAAAAAACGTTTCATCGAGGTAGAGCAGCAGCTTTGTTTCTTTGCTTCACTGCTGTCTCCCTAGCACTTAGAACATAGTACGTGCTCAATAAATGAATGAGTGCCTGACTGAATGAATGAGGATACATAGATGAGATTCCTCCAATCTCACAGCCGGTTCAGAGTAGGCACTCAATGAGTGACTGACAGGATAGTTGCTGTTTTGAAAGCGCCCAAGTCCAGTAAGCCAATTGGAAGCTAAGCGTGGCGCTGGTATAGTAGGGGCAGGGGGCGTGCCTGACCCAAGGTTGGGTCCTGGAGCATGCGCAGTCTTCACAGAAGGTGACGGGGAGAAAAATGCGGAGGCAGCGATTGCGTAGGAGCAGGTTCTGATTGGCTACTGTTCGCGCGCGAGGGGCCGTGCCTATTCGTAGCCAAGTAAACAGGGCAGGTTAGAGGCGGGGCCAAGGAGGCGTCGCGACCTGGTTGGCCGGCCGGGGCCTGGGGGATGTCACGGATTGGTCGCGGCCGCGAGCGCAGTGGTGTGGAGCGCGCCGGGTCCCGGAGCCGGCTGTCTGAGGGATGGACGAGACGAGCCCACTAGTGTCCCCCGAGCGGGCCCAACCCCCGGACTACACCTTCCCGTCGGGCTCGGGCGCTCACTTTCCGCAGGTGCCCGGGGGCGCGGTCCGAGTGGCGGCGGCGGCCGGCTCGGGCCCCTCTCCGCCGGGCTCGCCGGGCCACGACCGCGAGCGGCAGCCACTGTTGGATCGGGCCCGGGGCGCGGCGGCCCAGGGCCAGACCCAAACCGTGGCGGCGCAGGCCCAGGCTCTGGCCGCTCAGGCCGCGGCGGCAGCCCACGCCGCTCAGGCCCACCGCGAGCGGAACGAGTTCCCGGAGGATCCTGAGTTCGAGGCGGTGGTGCGGCAGGCCGAGCTGGCCATCGAGCGCTGCATCTTTCCCGAGCGCATCTACCAGGGCTCCAGCGGAAGCTACTTCGTCAAGGACCCTCAGGGGGTGAGTGCGGGGGTGGGGACCGCCGCCGCGGGTTTAACATCCTCTTTTTCTTTGGTCTCTGTAGAGGATCATTGCTGTCTTCAAACCCAAGAATGAAGAGCCCTATGGGCATCTTAATCCTAAGTGGACCAAGTGGCTGCAGAAGCTGTGCTGTCCTTGCTGCTTTGGCCGTGACTGCCTTGTCCTTAACCAGGGCTATCTCTCAGAAGCAGGGGCCAGCCTGGTGGACCAAAAACTGGAACTCAACATTGTTCCCCGTACAAAGGTCAGTGACCCATCTCCAGGAAGCCTTACTGCCTAACCTTAGTATCTCTTCTCTTTCACTGTAGGTAGTATACCTGGCCAGTGAGACCTTCAACTATAGTGCCATTGACCGAGTGAAGTCCAGGGGCAAGCGGCTTGCACTAGAGAAAGTGCCAAAAGTTGGACAGCGGTTTAACCGCATCGGGCTACCACCAAAGGTATAGACGCACCTCTGGCTTATCAAGGGTCAGAAAAACCTTTGTTCCTTCCTCTTGGTTCCAGGTTGGTTCATTCCAGCTCTTTGTTGAAGGCTACAAAGATGCAGACTATTGGCTGCGGCGTTTTGAAGCAGAACCTCTTCCTGAGAACACTAACCGGCAACTACTGCTCCAGTTTGAGCGGTTGGTGGTGCTGGATTACATCATCCGCAACACTGGTGAGCAGCTGCAGGTGGTCCCATGCCCTGTGTTTTTCTGCTAACTTTATATTTCTGTTCACAGATCGAGGCAATGACAACTGGCTGATTAAATATGACTGTCCAATGGATAGTTCTAGCTCTCGGGTAAGAGACTGAGATAAATCTTAAAGAGAATGTCCTCAGTCATTAGTCTTTCCTTGCTCTTCAGGACACAGACTGGGTGGTGGTGAAGGAGCCTGTTATCAAGGTGGCTGCCATAGACAATGGGCTGGCCTTCCCACTGAAGCATCCTGACTCCTGGAGGGCATGTAAGTCTCCAGACAATGGTGGTCTGGCTCTTCCAGCTTTGCCTTTGACTTTTCCTCTTTTCAGATCCTTTTTACTGGGCCTGGTTGCCCCAGGCGAAAGTCCCATTTTCTCAGGAGATCAAAGATCTGATCCTTCCAAAGATATCGGACCCTAACTTCGTCAAGGACTTGGAAGAGGACCTATATGAACTCTTCAAGGTTAGCCCTGGGAACCTCAGCCCTATTATCATAGGTTCCATCTCCTTCTGGTCTTCTTTTGCAGAAAGATCCTGGTTTCGACAGGGGCCAGTTCCATAAGCAGATTGCTGTCATGCGGGGCCAGGTAAGCCTGGGACATCCTCCCAGTATCTTTGGCTCCCTCACCCATCTCCTTTTTCCCACTGCAGATCTTAAATCTGACCCAGGCCTTGAAAGACAACAAGAGTCCCCTGCACCTCGTCCAGATGCCACCTGTGATTGTCGAGACGGCCCGTTCCCACCAGCGGTCTTCTAGCGAGTCCTACACACAGAGCTTTCAGAGCCGGAAGCCCTTCTTTTCATGGTGGTAGCTCCAGAGGCAGGCAGAGGAAATATTGTCAGAGACTGGTGGGAGGAAGCCTGGGGAGTGGGGTGCAGGAAAAGCCAGAGAAGCCGGTGGAGAGCAGCACCTTTAAGAGCCCTCTCTCTCTGCTTGCCACCCTGCTCAGAGCTTTCCACCCACAGGGAGAAGCACAATCAGGAACAGTGAGTGCTCCTCGCCCTTCTGATGTGGGGGAGGCTGGAGCTCCATGCACGTAGTCCAGATGCCTGGGAAGGAACATCTCCCTTCCAGCATCTGCTGGTAGCAGGCTGGGACAGTCCCTTCCTTCCCTGAAACCCTGCTCTATTGCAATTCCCTATTATATTCTGCATCAGAAAAACAAACAAAACAAAAACAACTTTAAATGCTTGTAGCAGAACCCCGGGTCATCTCATGTCAGAAACCTTTAATCCAGGCCTAAATTTGCATAGACCTGACATTCAGCTGCCTTGCAGTTGCTTCCTCCCATGAGCCAAGGTGGTGTCAGAGGGCAACTGGATGACTCGCAGTACCACAGCACTGGGACAGACAGAAGCCACACCTTTCTTTTGGGTTTTTGCCAAGCCTCCTCCATCTCCCATCAGTGCTGTGGGCTGGCTGCAAGCCTCGAAACAGTTCTCCTGGAAGGGAGGTTTTTGCTTTACCCCCGCCAGCACTTCCGCACACAATCATAGAGAACCTCTCTGCTCTCTGCTGGCCTACAGCTTGTCTGTTTCTCAAGCAGAGGCAGGAAGAGCTAGTCTTAGCATTTATATTTTAATAGGAAGTTGACTCCCAGCATGTAAAAGTGATCCACGCAGCCGGAGTGTATGCCGGGAGCTAAGTGGTCTATGGGTGAACATATCCCACCTTGCTTCCTGAGTCCTTGGTCCCAATCTTCTCATTTGTTCCTCTCGTTTTAAATTTTTTCCCCCCAACTCTTTTGATGTAAGAGTTCAGTTTGTCTTCGGGAGTGGGTCTCTGCAAGGGCTCTGGGATGAGTCTTGGCTTCCAAGAGGACAGGCTATTAGGTTCTTGGACTTTTTTCTGTGCTACCGCTGCTGCTTGGTGGAAGTAACAGGACGTGGATTCTGCCTCATAAGTGGCAGTTTCCCTTTTCTCTCTGACTTGTCCTAGGCCGATTTCTCTATGGCTTCCCTGAGAAAGGTGAGGCCCAAAGGAGAGAGGCCTTCAAACTGTCCCAGGTCCTGCGCAGCTCAGTGCGTATCTTCTTGCTTCCATGTGTCTTTTCCCCTGCTGCCTCACTCCCCACCCCCACTTGCCAGGTGTTTGAGCCATTTCTACACCAAAGCAAAGTACGGCCTCAGGAGGGAGTAAAAAGGGTGCCATCTGTGTCTGGAGGGGCAGCTGTGTTCATGCCCTGTGCTACTGGACATTTCACAATTCTGGCACCTTGCGATTGGTCAGTCAACCTCAGAAAGTAACTATCTTGAAGGTTTGAAAAACAACCAAAGAAAGGGAGTGAGGACTATGGCTGCATGTCCTCTGCTTGCCCGGCTGCAGAGCAGAGATGTGCAGCCCTCTGGTCAGCTGGTCCAGGCTGGTCCCCGCCGGTCCCCTTCCAGTCCAGCCACCAAGAGTCCACTTGTCCCGGGCTTCCACCTGGCTGACAGGAAGAATTTCTGAGAGCTGGATGTGCATGCCCTGTGGACGAAGGTACAGCTCGCCTGCCTGCCCCAATCCCAGCCCCGACAATCACATGCAGCTGACTCGGACACTGGCCTTGGGAACAATGTTCGAGAGAACACTTGCCCCTTGACTGTAGGAGCCAGAAGGGGACCCAGGTGTGCATAGCTCTCTGTAGACATTTTTACCCAAACCTGTTGGTAAAGTGCCCATCTGGTGCTCAAGAGAGCCTGGGGGTCTAACAGGGAGCCCGGCTGCCTCACCTGGCCACAGCCTCCACACCAGATCTCCACATTGTCTTGATCCAGACCAGCTCTGTGATCAGAAGGAAATTGGGTCCAGTGTAGGAGAGAGCTGGTCCTGGGCCTGGCAGGCAAGAGTGTGGGCATCCTTTCCTGGCCTTTCTCCACTCTCCCTCAAGCCTGTGCTCAGGTTGCCTTGAATGTGGACTCTGGAAGAGCCAGGGGCCCAGAATGCCGGGGGAGGCTTCTGAGTGGCACTCATGGAACACCGTCCCTCTGCCAGCCATAGGCCCTGCCTCCAGTGTCAGGGAATGGAGGCTGGGCTGCGAGAGTGTTGCTGCCCCCTGTGTCATTCTTCTAATCCAATGTAGAAATTGTACGTAATGTATTTAAATCAACGCAAATGTATGAATAACAAATACAGTTCTGACCTTTTTTGTCCAGTTTCTTTGGGGGAAGGAAGACAAAGAAGGTAGGAACGGAATTTTGAGGGCAAAGAAACCTGTGTTTCCATGGAATTGCTGAGACGTGGCTCCTGGGGCTATTTCTCCCTAATAAAGGATGATCCAGGTCCTCATTTCCAAAGTCCCAATGCTCTGAAAACCAAAAGTATTTTCATAACCCATTTGAAACCAAACCTGACCTGAACTTACACTGATAGGAAGCTATGGGTAATTATGATGTGTTCCTTTTAGTGTGATTCTTTGTTGCAGAAATGTCAATATATTTTATGACATGGTTCCCTACTAGGGATTATACAGTATTTGCTGACTACTTCCTAAGAGCCAAAAATAAAAAATCTGAATTCCAAAATAATCTAGTGCCAAGGGCTTGGGATAAGAAAT